CAGGAAAGTCAGGACAGTGTGGTCTAGGAGGGCAAGGGGTGCTGTCAGGGAAGACACTTTGGACAAAGAGGGTGGAGGAGCAAAGGCCAGTGAGTCACCGCCTGTTTGAGGACCAGTAAGGACTCGGAATGGCTATGGCCTAGATAGTGTTGGGAAGGGCAATGATCGTGTGAAAGGTAGTAGAAGATAGGTTGGGGCCAAATCATGTGAGGACTGAAAGAGATTGGGGAAAGACTGGGCTTCCTACAGCCTGCTTGGTAGATAATAAGAACACTGACAGAACAGCAGCTGATTGTGTATGTTGGGCGCTTTACATTTTTTTACAAAGCACTTCCAGTCCTTCTTCCACTCTGCCCTCACAATTTCTAGCATACAGGCAAGAGTGATAAGTTTAGGATCAGGAGCCTGGTATCCACTTAGTCAGGAAACAAGTTGTGTAGATTCGAACAAGTCACTTCCCATCTCCAAGGCTTTACTCATCTCTAACCACAGGGGCCAATTCTCAGAGCTTTCGGAAGGATTTCACAAAACCATACACATAACAGTGCTATATCTAACTTCTGGTCCTCAGTTCTTTCTCTGTTAAATGAGGACAATTCCTGTCCAGCCTAATTCAGAGGGTCTGTGGCTGTGATTCTGTAAGCAAAGGTCAATGGTGAGAATCTTCTTAACGGGCCAGTGAGAAGTTTGTTCCCCTTTTGGCAGATGAGGCCAGGAAAGTTAGTGCTTCTTGGTTGGTGGCTGAAAGCCTCAGAGAAGGAACTTTGGATTCTTTAACGGTATCTCTTAGTACTCGCCACACTATTTCGTTTATACGGGGAAGAGAGGGACAGACAGCGCACAAGCGACAGACAGCGCAAAACCTACCGAAATAGAAAGAGCCAGGCGCCATAACAGACGGCCCGAGACAGGCCCACTTAAAGGACCAGAACTTCTCGTGCCCCGCCCCCCTCTCTCAAGGCCATCAATCAGACAGCGAGGCGCGCCGTGACGCCATCTTATCGCGACTAAACGGAGTGGCGGCGGCATTTCCTGGTGTCTGAGCCTGGCGCGGAGGCTATGGGCAGCCAGGAGGTGCTGGGCCACGCGGCCCGGCTGGCCTCCTCCGGTCTCCTCCTGCAGGTACTCTCTGCCCTTCAGGTTCCAGCTTGTACTATTCTTACGTATTTTTCCTCTTTTTCTATAGGTGTTGTTTCGGTTGATCACCTTTGTCTTGAATGCATTTATTCTTCGCTTCCTGTCAAAGGAAATCGTTGGCGTAGTAAATGTAAGGTAGGAGGAGATGCACCCTGGCACTGTCAGAGAGACCTTATTGATTTCTCCCTTTCATTTACAGACTAACGCTGCTTTACTCAACCACCCTCTTCCTGGCCAGAGAGGCCTTCCGCAGAGCATGTCTCAGTGGGGGCACCCAGCGAGACTGGAGCCAGACCCTCAACCTGCTGTGGCTAACGTGAGTTGTGCTTTGGCAGGAGACACGTTTCAATTTAGTGAATTATTTTTTTCTCCTCTTCTAGAGTCCCCCTGGGTGTGTTTTGGTCCTTATTCCTGGGCTGGATCTGGTTGCAGCTGCTTGAAGTGCCTGATCCTAATGTTGTCCCTCACTATGCAACTGGAGTGGTGCTGTTTGGTCTCTCGGCAGTGGTGGAGCTTCTAGGAGAGCCCTTTTGGGTCTTGGCACAAGCACATATGTTTGTGAAGCTCAAGGTCAGTGCACCTTCTGCTGTGAATGGGAAATGTTGTAAACTGCACCTTAACCACATGTTTGCAGGTGATTGCAGAGAGCCTGTCGGTAATTCTTAAGAGCGTTCTGACAGCTTTTCTCGTGCTGTGGTTGCCTCACTGGGGATTGTACATTTTCTCTTTGGCCCAGGTAAGAATCATGGCTTTTAACTTTTTATATGACCTTTATTAAAACAGTTTATTTTTTTTCTCAGCTTTTCTATACCACAGTTCTGGTGCTCTGCTATGTTATTTATTTCACAAAGTTACTGGGTTCCCCAGAATCAACCAAGCTTCAAACTCTTCCTGTCTCCAGAATAACAGATCTGTTACCCAATATTACAAGAAATGGAGTAAGTAATACATTTTTATCTCTTATCATTTTATGTTTTTGTTTTGTTTTGTTTTCTCTTCTAGGCGTTTATAAACTGGAAAGAGGCTAAACTGACTTGGAGTTTTTTCAAACAGTCTTTCTTGAAACAGATTTTGACAGAAGGTAAGTAGACGGTCACTCTGAATCGTCGGGAGCATTGCTAATTATTTTGCTTTTTTGTTTATAGGCGAGCGATATGTGATGACATTTTTGAATGTATTGAACTTTGGTGATCAGGGTAAGATGAAATTCTGTAGTGTTTTAATTAAAATGATTGTTGTTTCTTCTTTTTTGTTTTGTAGGTGTGTATGATATAGTGAATAATCTTGGCTCCCTTGTGGCCAGATTAATTTTCCAGCCAATAGAGGAAAGTTTTTATATATTTTTTGCTAAGGTGCTGGAGAGGGGAAAGGATGCCACACTTCAGAAGCAGGTAATGTTGGTTCTTATGTCATCTCTCAAGTGATCCAACTTCCTTCCCTCTTCCCTGGCCCCAGGAGGACGTTGCTGTGGCTGCTGCAGTCTTGGAGTCCCTGCTCAAGCTGGCCCTGCTGGCCGGCCTGACCATCACTGTTTTTGGCTTTGCCTATTCTCAGCTGGCTCTGGATATCTACGGAGGGACCATGCTTAGCTCAGGATCCGGTACGCACAAGAGTTTTTCTGGATTTTTTCTGCTCTGGAGTCTCAGTGAGTTGTTTCCTTGTAGGTCCTGTTTTGCTGCGTTCCTACTGTCTCTATGTTCTCCTGCTTGCCATCAATGGAGTGACAGAGTGTTTCACATTTGCTGCCATGAGCAAAGAGGAGGTCGACAGGTGGGTAACCTAGCAGGTACACCTTTAATCATGGTCATTCAGCTGACAGTCTTTCCTCCTGCAGAGGCCAAGAAAACCATGGAGGAGCAGTGGACCTTGGTGTCCCTGCTGAGCACAAGCCAGCAACAAGGACCTGTCCCCCCAGGCTCCACGGCATCCTCAGCCACAGACAAGCTCAGCCGCTGGGAGTGTGCACCTGTCACAAGTAATTGCTTCCCAAGAAGCAATTCCTCTGGGAGAGGGTACAGGCCGCATATCCTCTCCCTCAGCCATCAAGAGACAAGGGATGGGTGTCAGAGGTGTCTGGGAGATGAAAGATGCATGGAGCACTCCAAATGGCCGCATGCTTTCTAAACACACAACTCACCAGGATTTCATCTGCAACTCAGATTCAATCGGCTAAGTGGGGAAGAAGAAAGTATGTGGTTGTCATGGCAACACCAAATTGCCCAGGACCAGGTTGGTCTCTAAGCAGGGGAAGGGAAGGGAGTGGAGCTGAGCCTCTGTCTCTGTGGTGGGGATGTTCTGGAGAACGGGGCCCAAGGGTCAGGCCCGACATACACCTGTGGGGCAAGGGGCCTTGTTCTCACTACCCCTGCTCAGGGCTGAGGGCCTGAGCCATGCAGTATTATATAAAGGGTTGACTCGGGGCCCTCACTCTGGGGCTGGGGCCCAGACTACTCCAGCATGCAAGTTCCAGAGCCAGCCTCTTGCTAAGGGCCAGTCCCTGCTTCTCCCCACGGGCTAGACCCACCCCAGAGCAGCTCAGATTTGGTGCCTGCTTCTCTTCTTGCCCCCTAGTCCTAGCTGTTCCTGGCAGAGCTTCTGTCTTGAGCTTGGCCATGGATGTGGACACAGCCTGGCACATACCCTGAGTGCGGTCTAAAGGATCAAGGGACACAAAGCCTCACCCAGAGAGTGCCAAGCAAAGCTGATACTTCTATTCATACGCATGCAGTGCTCAGCCTGGCCTCCTTCTTCCCACCAAGAATGAAGTGGAGCCAGCAGAGGGGTTGCCCTGCAATGTGGTCTCTGCCAACCTGGGCCCAGGCCTAGCTGGATAGGTGGTAGGAGAGAGGGCTGCTCAAGTAGGAAGGAGGTGAGCATCAGGACCCTCCCCTCCCCTGGACCTGCCTTAGCCCTGTTTTGATTCTGACCATCCAGTGCTCTGGGGACCCTGGAAAAGGTCCTGGCTCCAAGGTCCACCTGACCAGCCAAGCCTGGCACATCCATCTCTGTGGTCCCAGGATCTGGCCACAGGAGGGCTCCTGGACACGTAATACATGAATAGATGGAGTGACATAAAGAATTAATCAGTGGGTGACTTAGGCAGTGAGAACTAGGAGCAGAAGAAATGAAAGAGACCAGGTTGGGAGGGGGGATGCTGGTAGGGCCAGGTTTAGGGGAGCCTTAAATGCCAGGCTGAGAGGGGGTGTTTGTCAGGCTCCCCCACACCCAGCTTCTGCCCTGGCCCTGGGACAATTTCCGTCTTCCAGAGGGGCCAGTAGGGATCCTGGCAGATGTGGCCCTGATCACCTGATCCCCTCTCAGAGAGACAGAGACCCCAGGGCCCATCCCCCAGAGCCTGGCTCACCTGGGCCCTCGCAGGGCCTGCCTCACCGGGGCCCCGCAGACCTAACTGCTTCTGCTTCATGGTCTGTGGGTTTTCCCAGTCGTCCAATTAGTGCTAATTGGAAGCAGGAAGTGTGTGCATGTGTGGGGTGGGCCTGGAACTCCGATGTCCTTGTCAGAACTTCGAAGCCCTGTGCTTCCTGGGACAGGCTCTTCCCTAGAGCTTTGTGGTCTCCCGCAGGGCTGGGTAGGGTTGTTGGGAGCTCCCCGAGCATTGGGTATACTGGCTCTGTGCACAACGGGGCCTCTGCTCTCCAGAGGGCTCAGGCTCTCACCGGCCACCTCTTACCCCAGGTGCCAGTTGCCCCCAGGGCAAGGCAAGCTCATCCTTTTCACTGCCAAATCCTCTTCGCCCGGCACAGAGCTGCGGCTCTTCACAGTTTCACTCTAACAACGAAGGGAATGATGGGCTCAGGGCCTGGAAGAGAGGCGCAGAGGGGGCCTCCTGAACCCCTCACTGACCCTTGGTCCAGCCTCAGCCCGTGGCTCCATAAAGGCAAGGAAAGGCCTGCTTTATCTGACTGGCCACACACTTGTGCTTCCCTTGGGGGACAAAGGGTGCAGAGGCGCTTCCACAGAGGCGGGACTTCCGCTTACTTTCCCTCCTCCCCGTTTCCCCGCCCCCTCCACTTGCGGCACAGGTGGGGGTGTCCAGAGGCAAAGCCCCTTTTGTGTCAAGCCCCAGCCCAGGTTCTCTCCTCACCCACAGATGCTGGTGCGCAGTCTGACGGCAGAGGCTGTAACGGGGGAAGCATGGGATGTGGGCACATGGGGGAAGGCCCCGGAACCCAGCCTGGGCAGAGGCCGGTGCCCCACCAGGCTCTCTCTCTGCAGTGTTATGTCAATCATTGCCCACAGGTGCCCTCGACCTGGACACCGTCAGGCCTCCTTCGCGGTGGGCTGAAACCCTGTGGCACAGCCCAGGACCACCCAGCCCCACGGGCTGGGGGCTCACATCTGGAAGCAGGGCCCCCCAGGACTCAAAGGTGCTCGGAGATGAAGATTGCTGGGTGTCAGCTCATGGGGCCAGCCTCGGCTTCACCCCCAGGAAATGCCTGCTTGTTGCTGTGCGGCAGGCACTAGAGCAGGCAGAGAGGGCGGTGGGCTCCTCTGAGGTCGCGGGCGGAGCCCTGTGAGGAGAGACCTGGCCGCCGGCAGCCACTAGAGGGCAGGACCCTCCTGTGTGTTTCCTCCAAAGGGTTGTTGAGCAGATGAGCGGGACTGACAGGAAACAATGGAGCAGCCGCCCCAGGGTGCAGTCACCACAAGCCTGCTAGAAGGGCTCAGCGGAGGCTGCGATGCGTCCGAAAGTCCACTGGACCCTAGACCTTAAATGGCCTCCCTGAGCCTTTAGGCTTTTACTTCCTGGGAGCCCAGCCCTGAGCCAACAGAGACAGTGCCTGGCTCCTACATTGGCAGAGAGTGACAAGTCAGTGTCCCCTTCTTACAACATCAGTGGTAGAGGAGCAATTAGGAGAGCAGGTCCTCCAGCTTCTTCCAGGTGCAGTGTGGAAACAGAGGCAGAGAAGAACTCACCTGACCGCACCTACGAGGTGGGTAGGGACAGATACTTCTGAGAGTGAACCATCAGCCAAGCACGCCCAGCAGCCCTGGGGGGTCAGTGCATGTTGTCGGGTGCTACTTTTGCAGTTGGGGAAACTGAGGGTCAAGAGAGGCTGTCATTTGACTGAAGTCCTACAGCAAGGGTGGACCAGGGTTCCCGCCCGGGCAGGATGATGCTGAGCCTGCATGCAGGCTCCCACGCAGCCTTATCACAGCCTCATGTAGAGACGACCTCCTGTGACCTCGCTGACATGAGTGTGAGTGTGTGGGGACCCTGGCTGCCGCAGCAGGAATGAGGCAGCCTCTCTGCATCCTGACACTCCCAGGCAGAGGCCTGTCCTTCATCTGGACCTACCAACAGTGACGCCAGGAGCAGCTGCCTCTAGGACACGTGTTCCCCTGGGCCAGAGGAACTATGTGAGGAACCCATGGTGCATGCCATGACAACCCTCCTTTAGGGCCTCTTGAGGCCACAGTGGTGCTAAACCCAGGAAGTGGGTGCCAATTCAGGGGACCATTGGCAGCCCTGCTGCCCCTCACTGGGCTGTGCCTGCAGTCACGGGAGGCAAGGACCTGCTTTTGAGTCTTTGGCTTCACCTTGTTCTTACAGCCAGACTTGGGGCTCTCTACCTGGGGCTGGGGATAGGTAGTTCTCAGCCTGGGCAGCCCCAGGAGCTGCTAAGTGTCATATCCCTGGGGAAGGCCTGAGCAGTTTGAGGCTGATTTTGGTTGTCCCAATACTGCTGGGAACCACTGGGGAATGAGAGTGTCTTGGGGACCTATTCCTGGAGCCTGAGTCTAAGCTGAGCTGTGGCTCATAAGACTAAATTGCATGGAGACCCAACATGGCTGCTGGGCCCGTCAAGGGCTGGTGTCTGCTCTGGGAGGTAGCCCCATGGCTGGATCTTTCTCTATGTCCCAGGTCGGCCCCTGTGACCTGGGGCCAGTGTGCTGAAACCTGTGAGGATCAGGCATAGCGAGGAGGGTGGCCCCATAGGTAGGCCCATACAAGGGACTTGGGCAGAGTCCTGTCCTCCAGCTAAGTATCTGGGGCACCAACCTCACAGACTGCAGAGTTCACTCTCATTAGCGCAGGGGTCCTCTCAACAGCTTCAGTGACCATAGGGATCGGTGTACCCATTTCACAGATGGGGACACGCCGGCTCAGGTCTTACCACCCTTTGCCAACAGCTTCTTCACTGGTCTCCTTAGCTTCCGTTTTCCCTTTTCCTTCCTTGTTTTAAGCTTTCAAAAAAAATTTTTAGGCTGGGTGTAGTGTCTCCTGCCTGTAATCCCAGCACTTTGGGTGGATTGCTTGAGCCTAGGGGTTTGAGACCAGCCTGGGCAACTTAGTGAGACCCCACCTCTACAAAAAATTCCAGAATTTTCTTTCTTTACTAATTTAAACATTTTGGCTGGGCTTGGTGGCTCATGCCTGTAATCCCAGCACTTTGGGAGGCCAAAGTGGGCGGATCATCTGAATCAGGAGTTCTAGACCAGCCTGGCCAACATGGTGAAACCCTGTCTCTACTAAAAATACAAATTAGCCAGGCGTGGTGGCATGTGCCTGTAATCCCAGCTCCTTGGAAGGCTGAGCCGGGCTGGTCTTGAATTCCTAACCTCAGGTGATCTGCCCACCTCAGCCTCCCAAAGTGCTGGGATTACAGGTGTGAGCCACCGCACCTGGCCAAAAAAAAACTTTTAAAATTATTTAGTGGCTTATTATATAAGAAATACATGAATGCATTTTTACTTTAAAAACATAATACACCCAGCAGTTTGGGAGGCTGAGGCAGGTGGATCACCTGAGGTCAGGAGTTCGAGACCAGCCTGGCCAACATGGTGGAACCTTGTCTCTAACTAAAAATACAAAAATTAGCTGGGTGTGGTGGCGGATGCCTGTAATCCCAGCTACTCGGGAAGCTGAGGCAGGAGAATTGCTTGAACTCGGGAGGCGGAGGTTGCGATAAGCTGAGATCGTGCCACTGCACTTCAGCCTGGGCGACAGAGTGAGACTCCGTCTCAAAAAAAAAAAAAAAAAAAAAAAAAACCATAATACAGGGCTGGTCATGGTGGCTCACACTTGTAATCCCAGCATACTTCTGGGCTCAGGCAATCCTCCCACCTTGACCTCCCAAAGTGCTGGGATTACAGGCGTCAGCCACCGCACCCAGCCTGTTTTGATTTTTTTCAAGAGACGAGGTCTCACTATGTTGTCCACACTGGTCTTGAACTCCTGGGCTCAAGCTATCCTCCTGCTTGTGCTTCCCAGAGTTTTAGATTTTCAGGCATGAGCTATCACACCCAGACTTATTTTCTCCTTTATCCCCAACCACTGCAGTTAGGTTTGGGTTGGGATGGGGGCAGGTGGGAGATGGGGGAAGCCAACCTCCAAGCAGGGCAGGAAACATCTAGCCAGCCCCATCTTCCTGAATCCACAGCTAGGGTGCCTCCCAGAGAGCCTGCTCTGCTGCAGGGCACAGTGGGGAGTAGTCTGTCTCCATAGACACACAGCATCCCAAAGCCAAACATTTCCCTCCTCAGTCCTTGTAATTGCCACTAGGCTGTGCATATATGGGAAACCCACAGGGTTTACCTCATCCCCTATTGCTGGACATCCAGGCTGTTTTCAGCGGTGCTGTTACAGCTCACTGCAGTGGCCGCCACAGTGCAGGTCTCTGCCAGGCTCTCTACGGGGAGGCGCTGGGAAGTAGAATTGCTGAGCTGGGGGGCAGGGGCTAAGTCACCCTCCAAAAAGCCTGTGCCCACCCCCAGCATAGGCACTTGTTGTACTAACACTTTGCTAAAACCTCTCTCTTCAATGGGAATTTGTCTCATTGCTTATGAGTTTGCTTATCTTTTCTTACTGAGTGATCATTTTTATTTCCTTTTTTTTCTTTTTCCCCCTCACCTCTCTGAATTTTATTTATTTCCTTTTACCATGAAGAATCTGCTTATATCCTTTCCCCATTTTTCCACTATGGTTTTTATCTTTTCCTTATTCATTTGTAGATCTTTATACAGATGCTCTTCAACCTGCTGTGGAGTTTCATCCCAATAAACCCTTTACAAGTTAAAAATACTGTAAAATGAAAATGTATTTAATATGCCTAACCTACTGAACATCATAGCTTAGCCCAGCCTGCCTTAAACATGCCCACAACACTGACATTAGCCTACAGTTGGTCAAAGTCACCTAACACAGTCTGGGCACAGTGGCTCACACCTATAATCCCAGCACTTTGGGAGGCTGAGGAGGGCGGAGCACTTGAGGTCAGAAGTTCGAGACCAGTCTCGCCAACATGGTGAAACCCCGTTTCTACTAAAAATACAAAAATTAGCCACGCGTAGTGGCACATGCCTGTAGTCCCAGCTACTCAGGAAGCTGAGGCAGGAGAATCGCATGAACCTGGGAGGCGGAGGTTGCAATGAGCTGAGATTGTGCCATTGCACTCCAGCCTGGGCAACAAAAGTGAAACTCCATCTCAAAAACAAAAACAAACAACAAAATGTCACCGAACACAAAGCCTGTTTTATAATAAAGTGTTGAATATCTCATGTAATTATCAAATATTGTGCTCAAAGTGAAAACCAGAATGGTCGTATGGATACTTGAAGTATGATTTCTACTAAATGTGTATGACTTTTGCACCATTGTAAAGTAAAAAAAAATCCCAAGTTGAGCCATATAAGTCAGGGACCATCTGTACATTCTGGATTTAAATCCTTTGTTGTATTTTCTCGCTTCCCTTTGCCCCACCTGGAGAGGTTGACTCTAGAGGGAGTGCAGGGGACAGGGCCAGGACCAGGCTTTCTGCCTGGCTGCAGCTCTTGGATGTTATGTTGGAAAATGTCTAACCCTGGCTAGGTGGAGACACAATGGCCAGGTGACTTTTCTGAAAGCCTCTGTTCTGTCACCTGTAAAGTGGACAGAATACTGCCTACCTTGCAGGGTTGTGGTGAGGATTAAAGGAACCCACCCATGGACAGGTCATCTGATGAGTGCCACACACATGTGAGGTGGACAGCTGCTGGGCAGGAGGCACCGTGTCGAGTAGGTGCCCAATAAACGGTGACTGTGGTCTCTGTGCCCAGTGAGTGTATGTGGGTACCTTGGTGGGGGGGGTCTCTCCTGCAGAGCCAGTGCTCAGAAGTTTAGCATGGATGGGGGGCAGTCTGAGACAGGGCTGGTGCTTGGAGGAAGGGAGAAGTGGATGGGCTGAGCTTAGGGAGAAGACACCACAAGGTTGGCTCATATTGGGTGCAGTTGTGAGGGTCTACTAAGGTCAAGCCCTGTCCCCTCCTGCATCAGGATCCCCAAAGGAAAGTGTTGGGCTGACTTCCTCCAGCCAGGTTGGCTACAGCTGACCCTCTGGTCCCACTCCTGCCAGGCAGTCCTGGGGCCTCAGAAAAGCCCTTTGGAGGTGACATGTGGTCCAGCCCACTTGAGGGCATGACTTGGCCTTGGCTGTAATCTGCTGAAACTAAATAGGAGGTATATTTATGAGTTGCCATAAAAGGCACTGACATACTGGTGATAAAAGCCACCAAAATCGCCCTGCTGTAAACTGCCATTTACATGTTTATGACCTTATTCCCCAGCCAGTGGGTTAGATATTCCCATTATCACTGACCAGGAGGCTCAATTCTCAGCCAGGGGCCTGCAGGGTGAGTTGAAAAAAGGAAGCACTAATATGCAGGCCCAGGGCCACTGCCTGCTCCTCCTTGCAGCTGCTCCCTCCCAAGAGACTCCTCCTATCGAGCATACCCTGGAGGCTTATTCTCTTACTGAGGAGTAACTTACATTCGGTACACTACAGCAATCATGAATGCATAATACAGCTCAATGAATTTTACATAGGTGCACACCTGTGTAACCGTGACCCCGAGCAAACTTCCTCACCCTAGGAGATTCCCTTGTGCCCCTTCCCCGCCAATGTCCCCTAGCCCAGAAGTAACCACCGTTCTCACCTCCATCATCAGAGATCAGTTTTGCTGGCCTAGAATTTCACCCAAATGTCGTCATACATGTGTTTTCTTCTGTGTGTGGCCTCCTTTCATCAATACAATGTTTTTTATTTTTGTATATTTTTTGAGACAGGGTCTTGCTCTGTTCTCCTTCCGTAGTGCAGTGGGGCGCCATCACGGCTCGCTGCAGCCTCCAACTCCCAGGCTCAAGTGATTCTCCCACCTCAGCCTCCCAAGTTGTAGCTGGGACTACAGACATGCTCCACCGTGCCCGGCTGATTTTTTCTATTTTTTTGTTTGTTTGTTTGTTTTTAGAGACAGGGTTTCACTATGTTACCCAGGCTGGTCTCTAACTCCTAGGCTCAAGCGCTCCGCCCGCCTCGGCCTCCCAAAGTGCTGGGATTACAGGCGTGAGCCACTGCGCCCAGCCAATATAATGTTTTCCAGATTCCTCCACGCTGCCCTGTGTAACAGTTGTTCTTTCTTTTTTATCGTTGAGTAGTTGTCTCCATTGTATGGATGGATAGGCCACACTGGTTTATTTATTCTCCTATTGATGGATATTTGGGTTGTTTCCAGTTTTTGGCTACTATGAATAAAGATGCTATGAATAATCCTGTGCACGTTTGTGTGAGAATGTGTTTTTATATCTGTT